ATATTGACTATAAATTCTAGTAGGGCTGGGAATGTGTTTCATTTATATCTAAAGACAAGTAGTAGTTGCTAACTTGAGGTTTACTGGATCATCAATTTACAACACAACGTGAAAAAAACCAGGGTCCTTATCCCTGAAGATTTTCAAAATACATCCTCCATATCACTGTTGGAACAGTCTCCAACTTCCCATGTGCTCATGTGCACAAACCATACACACACACACATCACACACCACTTGAATGTCCCTAATCACTCATCTTTATGCAGATTCCCTGATAATTATGTAGTCTGTATCAGCACAACAGTATCAAATCAAGCCTTCAAAGGTCTTAAAATAGAGGGTTTATATAACACTTCATGGTTATTTTGGTTTTCTATCAAAAGAGACAATAGGGTCCAAGAAATACACAAAACTTTGCTTCTAACCAACAGGGACATTTGCTATAAATTTTGTAGAAGACCCTTGCAATACATTGTCCAAGAAGTCCGTTAAAAATCCATCTCTAAACAAAAAAGTTTCCCTTTCACTGTCATACACTGAAATTCCAACTATTAGTTGCTATTTCAATTTACACACTGAAAACATACTTCCTTAGAAAGGGCCATGGAGGCTGCCTGTGGAGACTCACTCATGGCACCATGACAATGTGGTAACTACTCCAGTTAGGGAGTCTGGAAGTCAGAGGACATCAAAAGGGTTGGAAGTGCCTCATTGTGAACAAACAACCAGCTTCATGGTTTTGCCTTCTCCTAGGCTTGTCCAGTCTGTATTTCAGTGAATGTGATCAAAGAAAGCAGGGAAAGAACAGTTTTTCCTTGAAAACCCAGAGGAGCAAATGGTCTTTGATTTCTCATGAAAAGTCTTGGGCCTATCTCTTCATGTTAATTGTGATAGTAAAACAATAAAAAATGAGATTTAATTTTAACTTGTGTTGGTCGGTCTAGGGCAGTGAGTGAAGGTGACAGGCTGGAAAAATATTAATCCAAGTTGGTTATTTAACATCTGCTTTATTTGGAGGACACTATTGAAGCCACCTGCTCAGGACAATGAAATTCTTCAGTTACATTCTGGTTTATCGCCGATTTCTCTTCGTGGTTTTCACTGTGTTGGTTTTACTACCTCTGCCCATCGTCCTCCACACCAAGGTGAGTGAACCTGGAGAACAGACTGGTGGATTAGTCTTAGACAGCTTATTCTAATGCTCAACAGCTTATTCTGACTTTTCCAAGATGAAGATGAAGAGCAGGCCAGTGGCATGGGCCAGATGCAGTCAGATGACTGACTGACCAGGAGGGCCTCCGTCCAGTGACCAGTCTCAGAATTTAAAGGACCCTTCCCCCTTACTTATGCTTGTACTCAGCCCAGGTGAGTTACCAGCCATTTCTCTCATAAAGGGAATCACCTTTTGCTTTGCATTTGTTCTTACCAGGAAGCAGAATGTGCCTACACACTCTTTGTGGTCGCCACATTTTGGCTCACAGAAGCATTGCCTCTGTCGGTAACAGCTTTGCTACCTAGTTTAATGTTACCCATGTTTGGGATCATGCCTTCTAAGAAGGTAAGTCCTCTTGCCAATGTCATAAGTTGATTGTAAATAATCACGGGTTTAATTGTTATTTCAGGTGGCATCTGCTTATTTCAAGGATTTTCACTTACTGCTAATTGGAGTTATCTGTTTAGCAACATCCATAGAAAAATGGAATTTGCACAAGAGAATTGCTCTGAAAATGGTGATGATGGTTGGTGTAAATCCTGCATGGTAAGTACTGCATTTACTGCTTCCAGTTTACCACAGCTCCACAATAATGGCTCTCTGGTTTCAGGCTGACGCTGGGGTTCATGAGCAGCACTGCCTTTTTGTCTATGTGGCTCAGCAACACCTCGACGGCTGCCATGGTGATGCCCATTGCGGAGGCTGTAGTGCAGCAGATCATCAATGCAGAAGCAGAGGTCGAGGCCACTCAGATGACTTACTTCAACGGATCAACCAACCACGGACTAGAAATTGATGGTATCACATGTTGATATGGCCAATCTGGGGTCAAATTGTTTTTCTTTTATTTAATGTTTTGCAGAAAGTGTTAATGGACATGAAATAAATGAGAGGAAAGAGAAAACAAAACCAGTTCCAGGGTAAGGAATACTGACATTTTGATTGGGATTTTTAAAATTATAACTGGATCAATGTATTTTTCAGATACAATAATGATACAGGGAAAATTTCAAGCAAGGTGGAGTTGGAAAAGGTACATAAATTTGATTCTTTCTAAATAATTATCACTTAGGTATTTTTGCATTTCATTTCCACAGTACTTGCAAGTGAGGTGACCAAAAAACAGCTTTAGACTCTTAAACTTAGTGTTTAAAATGAGAAGGCTGAGAGACAGTCTGCTTATGGAGAAAGTTGGAGTATTTCCCCAGTGCCCCAACCCCCTGCCACTTGTACCATCACAGTCGAAAGAAGGGAAGAGTCTCCTACTTAACAAGGTGAGATAGACGTTAAGAAACTACTACTTGGAAGTTATTGGTTCTTCTTTGAATTTCGCCACAGGAAGAGGAAGAATCAAACCAACAAAGGGTGTTTACAGGGTCATGGGTGAGAAAAAGAATGAAGTTGCTTTTGGCTTACACCCTAGAAAGTCATCTCTTAAATAAAACACTTACATTTGGACTAGTGATTCCCCAAGTGAAACCATTTCAGGATGTGCCATTGTCCAAGGTATAACTATGGGGGTGGGGTGACTGAGGTGGTCTCATGGTAGTTTTTTGTTGTTGTTGAACAGAACTCAGGCATGAGAACCAAATATCGAACAAAGAAGGGCCACGTGACACGTAAACTTACGTGTTTGTGCATTGCCTACTCTTCTACCATTGGTGGACTGACAACAATCACTGGTACCTCCACCAACTTGATCTTTGCAGAGTATTTCAATACGTAAGTAACCTTATTGGATTGGTGATTTAACAATCCCTGAACACGTCTCCATGTTTTCACACAGACGCTATCCTGACTGTCGTTGCCTCAACTTTGGATCATGGTTTACGTTTTCCTTCCCAGCTGCCCTTATCATTCTACTCTTATCCTGGATCTGGCTTCAGTGGCTTTTCCTAGGATTCAAGTAAGTAAATATTTCATGTTAATAGGCTAAATTTCTTGCTTACAGGCTTAATTATTCTTTGCAGTTTTAAGGAGATGTTCAAATGTGGCAAAACCAAAACAGTCCAACAAAAAGCTTGTGCTGAGGTGATTAAGCAAGAATACCAAAAGCTTGGGCCAATAAGGTAAGACAAACACACACACACACACACACACATAAGAAGTGATGCCATTGGAATTTTTCCACAGGTATCAAGAAATTGTGACCTTGGTCCTCTTCATTATAATGGCTCTGCTATGGTTTAGTCGAGACCCCGGATTTGTTCCTGGTTGGTCTGCACTTTTTTCAGAGTAAGCTTTGCACGTTATGTTTGTCAGCCCTTATTTTTAATACATGTATTTGTCCCTTTTACAGGTACCCTGGTTTTGCTACAGATTCAACTGTTGCTTTACTTATAGGGCTGCTATTCTTTCTTATCCCAGCTAAGACACTGACTAAAACTACACCTACAGGAGAAATTGGTTGAGTATCATTTATAATTCTGCATAAATTTCAATGTGTAACTGTAGGATTTTTGTTTTGCAGTTGCTTTTGATTACTCTCCACTGATTACTTGGAAAGAATTCCAGTCATTCATGCCCTGGGATATAGCCATTCTTGTTGGTGGAGGGTTTGCCCTGGCAGATGGTTGTGAGGTAATACTCTGTGTGTAAGATATTTAACAATTTGAGTAACAAATATTGCAAATTTGTTTTTTAGGAGTCTGGATTATCTAAGTGGATAGGAAATAAATTATCTCCTCTGGGTTCATTACCAGCATGGCTAATAATTCTGATATCTTCTTTGATGGTGACATCTTTAACTGAGGTAGCCAGCAATCCAGCTACCATTACACTCTTTCTCCCAATATTATCTCCATTGGTGAGTATCTCATTTATCCCCTTTTTACTCTTTTACTTAGACTCTTTTTTATCTCTTACAACAGGCCGAAGCCATTCATGTGAACCCTCTTTATATTCTGATACCTTCTACTCTGTGTACTTCATTTGCATTCCTCCTACCAGTAGCAAATCCACCCAATGCTATTGTCTTTTCATATGGTCATCTGAAAGTCATTGACATGGTGAGTTAGCTGAAAAAAATACTATCAAATCCGACACTGACATTTATGCTCTTTCCTGTTCAAGGTTAAAGCTGGACTTGGTGTCAACATTGTTGGTGTTGCTGTGGTTATGCTTGGCATATGTACTTGGATTGTACCCATGTTTGACCTCTACACTTACCCTTCGTGGGCTCCTGCTATGAGTAATGAGACCATGCCATAATAAGCACAAAATTTCTGACTATCTTGCGGTAATTTCTGGAAGACATTAATGATTGACTGTAAAATGTGGCTCTAAATAACTAATGACACACATTTAAATCAGTTATGGTGTAGCTGCTGCAATTCCTGTGAATACCCGAAACCTGCTGTTATAACTCAGAGTCCATATTTGTTATTGCAGTGCAACTAAAGAGCATCTATGTGCCTTCATCAAGAAGCCCATGTTTTGAGATTTTGCTCATGAACCATCTGCAACTTGCTTCATCATAAGAATAATTTATAACTTGACCTTCAAAGAGATTAGAGCATTTGTTTCATCTTACAGTTGGAGTTCAATGTAACATTTTAAATGCAATTTATTATTTCAGAAATTTCCCATGAAACTAAAAATAGAAAATAAGATATACAAGTTAATTCGGTACTTGGATAAATCATTTCTGCATTGTTGTTCCAGAGAATTTGCTGAGAAATCAAAGCCATGGTCATCTGGTGATGAAGAGAAAAGTTTAATCTAAATGATATGTGCATTTCCTCATTTAAAAAATCCAATTGGATTATTCTTAATATATACATGTAATATGAAAATTGAGATTGAAGCACTAATTCCAAAATTATGGCTGAATATACTAAATAACAGAAAAGTTACAGATAAGAATTTATTTCTACTGAACTCTATAGTTAGTGTAATATAATTCATATTTTTATGATATTGGCACACTGAGAAATTCATTTTGTAGAGCTATGGATAAGGCTTGCTATGATTTGCACTATTAGTACAGTATAGTTAGAAAGGAAAGCTGAACACTATAAAACTATTAACATATTTTCGTATATGAGTAACAACTTTGCTTAAGTGTTTATCTTAGTTCAGAAATACATAATGTCATATGTTAAAAATAAAGAGATGTAGAAATCTAAATGAATTATCACTGTGTATACAGACAGAAAAATCACATAACTCTGGTGTGTTAACATTGCAATGAAAAAATGAAAAAAAGAAGGAAAAAAGAATAAGAATGAAAACTGCTGACGTATTACAAAACAGAAAAATAAATGATTTAAAATCAAATCAAAAAGAAAAAACTAAACATTTAAACAAAAATGGGATAAGAATAGTCTTCTAGAAGTGAGGATGCGAAAAAGAATGAGTTTCCAATTACCCTGATGTGACAATTACACATTGTAGACAGGTAGCAAAATATCACATACACCCCCAAAATATGTACAAATATTATATATCAATAAATAAATTTTTAAAGAGTAAGTGCTATTGGCATTCCAAAATTCAGCTAAAGGAAAAATGATCAAAAACAAAGTAAGGTGCACAGTTAGCAAAAGATGCAGATGTTATATCACAGCAATTCTCATGCTAAAAATACAACAAAAGACAAAGCAAAAAATAAACCTTTGCTTTTTTTTTTTTTTTTTTTTTTTTGAGACGGAGTCTCGCTCTGTCGCCCAGGCTGGAGTGCAGTGGCGGGATCTCGGCTCACTGCAAGCTCCGCCTCCCAGGTTCACGCCATTCTCCTGCCTCAGCCAAACCTTTGCTATTTTTAATCTTCGTTGGCACTTTCCAGCTGTTACTGACCTTGTCATTTTTTATTCAAATAAGATTATTTACAAACTTATTCTTGAAACTAAATATAGTAAAGAGGGTTTTTAAAATAATATTTAACATACGAATTATTAATTGGCCATGTTCATTATTTATCTATGTTTATTAATGGGCCAATGCAAAAAATCATTTTTTCAAAGAAAAATTTGTCCATGTAAAGCTTAAATTATAATATTGCTGCTTTGTATAACTCTTCTATGTTTATTCTATTCATTTGTTCCTTTCCCTACCATATTTTACACATGTATTTATAATCTGTAGTATTTATTACATTTCTGCTTTTTTCTAGTCATTCAATTTATCACTGCTGAATTGCATCAGATCATGGATGCATTTTTATTATGAAAAAATAAAATGACTTTTCAAATTATAATGAGTAAGTTTTGGTCTCAATAAAATAAT